GTTTTTTTTTTTTTTTTTTTTTTTTTTTTTGCGTGTGTGTGTGTGTTGAACTAAAGAACTGGTAGGGGCAGTTGGGAGGGTGCTGGACTGCAGAGAGCCCTTTAGTGCTGCTCCAGTGGACGTGCACATCTGTGTTTCCACTGAGAGTTAATGGATATTGGATGGGGAAAGGTTTTCAGCTATGTGTTACTGTAGCCTATGACTATGTGGTATGAGCATTTTAATTTATTTGGTGTTTTGAAATACTTTTATGAGTTACTCTGACAACTTGTCAAGGATATTTTCCTGAGAGAAACAAATAAAAGACAAATCTCAAAAATAGTTTGCTATTAGGATTTTATTTGTTGAGATGTTGAAGATGTCTTTTCAACAGTGATACATGTTTTGGTTCTTTGCAAATTTACAAGGCACTCCCAAAATGTCATTTGTCCCTCATTCTTCTATTCTTGATATCATTCTATGATCCTGTACAGGATGAAAGCAACTGAGTTCTGAAGGTAGTAAGTAACATGCTGAGGTCAAATGCCAGGATTTGAGTCAGGTTCATGGGGCTCCATGTCCTGTGACCTCTCTGCTCCACCAGGCTGTGAAAGAATGACTCTTGCATTCATGCAGTCAGTCTGTGTTGCTGTAAACCTGAATGGTAAAATGACAAATGTAGACACAGAGGGTGTGAATCAGCTCTATTAGCAGTGACTCTGAGAATAGTCCTTTCCCTCCTCTGTCTTCCCCTTCTCTGTCTTGCAGCAAGTGGGAGGACGAAGCAGGTTTCATAAGAGCAGCGCCCAAGACCCACAGTCGCCTAGTGCCAAGTCAACAACCTTACTGATATCTGGATGTAGTTTCCTGTGCTCTTTGACACAGGTGTGGAGATTGTAATTTGCTGTGTGTGATTGTTTGCACTTCCTTGATTATGTAAACCAGTGGCTTTTGCCAAGAACTCTTCATGCCCTGAAGCTCTGAGCTGGTTCCCTCCCATTGGTGGACCTTATTTCATTTTATTGGGAGGCGTAACTTTCAGGTCACAGAGCAGTGATAACTACCTGCCAGTGTCTCTTAGGAGTGAGGTACCTGGAGTTCGGGGACCCCAACCTGTGACAATGACAGCAGACAAATTGGTTTTCTTTGTGAATGGCAGAAAGGTAAGTAGGAGCTGACCTTTGGTTTTGTGTCCATGATATATTTTTCTTTCATTTATTTTAATAGGTGGTGGAGAAAAATGCAGATCCAGAGACAACCCTTTTGGCCTACCTGAGAAGAAAGTGTATCCTGACTTTGGAGTGGGAGTGACGGAGAGAGTTCATTCTCCTTAACTCTTGACCACCCAGTGGGGCTGAGTGGAACCAAGCTCGGCTGTGGAGAGGGGGGCTGCGGGGCTTGCACAGTGATGCTCTCCAAGTATGATCGTCTGCAGAACAAGATCGTGTATCCTTTGCCTGCTGGCTGACCACCCACATATAAATGGAATGACCTTAATCTGGGGTTCTAGCCACTTTTCTGCCAATGCCTGCCTGGCCCCCATCTGCTCCTTGCACCATGTTGCAGTGACAACTGTGGAAGGAATAGGAAGCACCAAGACGAGGCTGCATCCTGTGCAGGTAAACAGAGGAAAGGGAGCTGTGCTCTTGAGTCCCAGGTGTCTATGTCATCTGTATCTTTTAGGAGAGAATTGCCAAAAGCCACGGCTCCCAGTGCGGGTTCTGCACCCCTGGCATCGTCATGAGTATGTACACACTGCTCCGGAATCAGCCCGAGCCCACCATGGAGGAGATTGAGAATGCCTTCCAAGGTATGGGCCTTCAGGCACAGCCTAGGAGGTGGACTGACATTGCAGTTTTTTCCTTGGCCCACAGGAAATCTGTGCCGCTGCACAGGCTACAGACCCATCCTCCAGGGCTTCCGGACCTTTGCCAGGGTAAGTGGGGACCCCAGAACATCAGTGTCTCTTACCCTTGTGCAGATGTTCATCATCTCTCTAGGATGGTGGATGCTGTGGAGGAGATGGGAATAATCCAAATTGCTGCATGAACCAGAAGAAAGACCACTCAGTAAGTGAGTTCTTCTCCCCCTGGAAGCCTGGCTGCATCACCTACCTGTTCTCTTTCCCCATAGGTCAGCCTCTCGCCATCTTTATTCAAACCAGAGGAGTTCACGCCCCTGGATCCAACCCAGGAGCCCATTTTTCCCCCAGAGTTGCTGGTAGGTGATGCCTCAGGGACAGATCCAGCCGGAGACAGTGTAGTAAGAAAACTGCATTTCCCAGAGGCTGAAAGACACTCCTCGGAAGCAGCTGCGATTTGAAGGGGAGCGTGTGACGTGGATACAGGCCTCAACCCTCAAGGAGCTGCTGGACCTCAAGGCTCAGCACCCTGACGCCAAGCTGGTCGTGGGGAACACGGAGATTGGTAAGGGCCAGGGAGGCTGCCCTGGGGCTGCCGCCTACAACTTCAGCTTCTTGTTTCTCTCTAGGCATTGAGATGAAGTTCAAGAATATGCTGTTTCCTATGATTGTCTGCCCAGCCTGGATCCCTGAGCTGAATTCGGTAGAACATGGACCCGACGGTAAGAGGAGGTTCACTCCAAGCTTATGGAGGGAATTGCTGTGATTCCGAACGTGCGTTCCCAGGTATCTCCTTTGGAGCTGCTTGCCCCCTGAGCATTGTGGAAAAAACCCTGGTGGATGCTGTTGCTAAGCTTCCTGCCCAAAAGACAGAGGTGTTCAGAGGGGTCCTGGAGCAGCTGCGCTGGTTTGCTGGGAAGCAAGTCAAGTCTGTGGCGGTGAGTCGCTCTCAGAAGCAAGCGAGGCCCGTGGCTCTCACTGCATGCTCTCTGCTTGTTTTAGTCCGTTGGAGGGAACATCATCACTGCCAGCCCCATCTCCGACCTCAACCCCGTGTTCATGGCCAGTGGGGCCAAGCTGACACTTGTGTCCAGAGGTGAGCTGCCTGAAGCAGAGGTCCAGGAAGAACTTTGGCTCCTCTTCATCTTGCTTCTGTACAGGCACCAGGAGAACTGTCCAGATGGACCACACCTTCTTCCCTGGCTACAGAAAGACCCTGCTGAGCCCGGAGGAGATACTGCTCTCCATAGAGATCCCCTACAGCAGGGAGGTGAGATGTTGGAAGTGGTTCCAGGCTCTGCTTGGAAAACAGGCACCTTCCTGATCTCTTTTAGGGGGAGTATTTCTCAGCATTCAAGCAGGCCTCCCGGAGAGAAGATGACATTGCCAAGGTAACCAGTGGCATGAGAGTTTTATTCAAGCCAGGAACCACAGAGGTACAGGAGCTGGCCCTTTGCTATGGTGGAATGGCCAACAGAACCATCTCAGCCCTCAAGACCACTCAGAGGCAGCTTTCCAAGTAAGAGCTAACAGCACAATGAAACTGCTGCTGGAGCGCTGTCCCACGCCCTGCTCTCTGGCAGGCTCTGGAAGGAGGAGCTGCTGCAGGACGTGTGTGCAGGACTGGCAGAGGAGCTGCATCTGCCTCCCGATGCCCCTGGTGGCATGGTGGACTTCCGGTGCACCCTCACCCTCAGCTTCTTCTTCAAGTTCTACCTGACAGTCCTTCAGAAGCTGGGCCAAGAGAACCTGGAAGACGTGAGTGGGGCCTGGCCAGGCACAGGCTCTCTTCCTGGTCACCTCTGTTTTCTTGTCTCCACAGAAGTGTGGTAAACTGGACCCCACTTTCGCCAGTGCAACTTTACTGTTTCAGAAAGACCCCCCAGCCGATGTCCAGCTCTTCCAAGTGAGTACGGTCAGTGTATGGCTAATATCAGGGCTCACCCTGATTGATGACCCTGTCATTCCAGGAGGTGCCCAAGGGTCAGTCTGAGGAGGACATGGTGGGCCGGCCCCTGCCCCACCTGGCAGCGGACATGCAGGCCTCTGGTGAGGCCGTGTACTGTGACGACATTCCTCGCTACGAGAATGAGCTGTCTCTCCGGCTGGTCACCAGCACCCGGGCCCACGCCAAGATCAAGTGAGTGACACCGCCAGGAGGAGCTGGTGGAAGACCTGGCCCCTCACACCACTCATTCTTGCAGGTCCATAGATACATCAGAAGCTAAGAAGGTTCCAGGGTTTGTTTGTTTCATTTCCGCTGATGATGTTCCTGGGAGTAACATAACTGGAATTTGTAATGATGAGACAGTCTTTGCGAAGGATAAGGTAAGTCTTGGATTTTTTTATATGAAGTAAATTGCGTTCTTTAACAGTCTGTCTCTGCTACTAGGTTACTTGTGTTGGGCATATCATTGGTGCTGTGGTTGCTGACACCCCGGAACACACACAGAGAGCTGCCCAAGGGGTGAAAATCACCTATGAAGAACTACCAGCCATTATCACAATTGAGGTAACTGAGAATGGGCTGCCTGTGTAGAGGAGCCACATTTCTGAAACTTCTTTGTGATCCTCAGGATGCTATAAAGAACAACTCCTTTTATGGACCTGAGCTGAAGATCGAGAAAGGGGACCTAAAGAAGGGGTTTTCCGAAGCAGATAATGTTGTGTCAGGTAGAGCTGTTCCATGCCGCAGTGGGAATGGGGCTCACTGTGAGGGATCTCACTGCTTCCCCAGGGGAGATATACATCGGTGGCCAAGAGCACTTCTACCTGGAGACTCACTGCACCATTGCTGTTCCAAAAGGCGAGGCAGGGGAGATGGAGCTCTTTGTGTCTACACAGAACACCATGAAGACCCAGGTAGATGCCTTTTGGGTCAGCTCAAGGGGCTGTTCAGTGCGAATGTTCTGTCTTTCACTCACAGAGCTTTGTTGCAAAAATGTTGGGGGTTCCAGCAAACCGGATTGTGGTTCGAGTGAAGAGAATGGGAGGAGGCTTTGGAGGCAAGGAGACCCGGAGCACTGTGGTGTCCACGGCAGTGGCCCTGGCTGCATATAAGTGAGTTCCAAAGCCTGTTTCTCCCATCTGGCCACAGGCTTCTAACACTGTCGGTAACCCCCAGGACCGGCCGCCCTGTGCGATGCATGCTGGACCGTGATGAGGACATGCTGATAACTGGTGGCAGACATCCCTTCCTGGCCAGATACAAGGTTCTAGATGTTGGGGCTGTGCTGGGGCGGGATGATAAATCCCTCTCCTTTCTCCTTTTATCAGGTTGGCTTCATGAAGACTGGGACAGTTGTGGCTCTTGAGGTGGACCACTTCAGCAATGTGGGGAACACCCAGGATCTCTCTCAGAGTGTGAGTAGGACCTGCAGCCGCCCCTGCACCCAGTTCTCTCCCATTTTTGTTTCCTCTGCTTCAGATTATGGAACGAGCTTTATTCCACATGGACAACTGCTATAAAATCCCCAACATCCGGGGCACTGGGCGGCTGTGCAAAACCAACCTTCCCTCCAACACGGCCTTCCGGGGCTTTGGGGGGCCCCAGGGGATGCTCATTGCCGAGTGCTGGATGAGTGAAGTTGCAGTGACCTGTGGGATGCCTGCAGAGGAGGTAAGCTGAGAATTTGGTAGCACAAGTCAGAGAACAAGGCCTCTGTGTCTCTCTCCTTGGGAAGGTGCGGAGAAAAAACCTGTACAAAGAAGGGGACCTGACACACTTCAACCAGAAGCTTGAGGGTTTCACCTTGCCCAGATGCTGGGAAGAATGCCTAGCAAGCTCTCAGTATCATGCTCGGAAGAGTGAGGTTGACAAGTTCAACAAGTAAGCACTAGGAGTAGAAGTCCAGTTGCTCTAAGGTTCTATAAGAATATTCCTTTTTCTCTAGGGAGAATTGTTGGAAAAAGAGAGGATTGTGCATAATTCCCACCAAGTTTGGAATAAGCTTTACAGTTCCTTTTCTGAATCAGGTAATTGCTTTATAGAATTGTGTCCATCTCCGATTTTGTGTCTGGCATCCTTCTCTTTCCCTAGGCAGGAGCCCTACTTCATGTGTACACAGATGGCTCTGTGCTGCTGACCCACGGGGGGACTGAGATGGGCCAAGGCCTTCATACCAAAATGGTCCAGGTGAGCAGCCCTCTCTGGCAGTGTTGTGTCCGTCCCTAGAGGGCAATGTCTTCTCTTTTCGCAGGTGGCCAGTAGAGCTCTGAAAATCCCCACCTCTAAGATTTATATCAGCGAGACAAGCACTAACACTGTGCCCAACACCTCTCCCACGGCTGCCTCTGTCAGCGCTGACCTCAATGGACAGGCCGTCTATGTAAGGAGCCCATGGGATCCCGCAGAGCAGAGTGTGTCTGGGGTGTGGGGGGTGTTTACTTTAGGCGGCTTGTCAGACCATCTTGAAAAGGCTGGAACCCTACAAGAAGAAGAATCCCAGTGGCTCCTGGGAAGACTGGGTAAGTCTGAGCTGATCCAAGTCACGTTTGCATCACCTGCCTGATGGCCATCTCCTCTCCTCAGGTCACAGCTGCCTACATGGACACAGTGAGCTTGTCTGCCACTGGGTTTTATAGGTAAGTATGGTGTTGTCCTTGCCCAGCTCATAACATGTGCAGTACCTTCTCTTTCCTCTCCCAGAACACCCAATCTGGGCTACAGCTTTGAGACTAACTCAGGGAACCCCTTCCACTACTTCAGCTATGGGGTGGCTTGCTCTGAAGTAGAAATCGACTGCCTAACAGGAGATCATAAGGTAAGAAGTTTGCAAAACTTTAGTACTTAGTGCTAACTTCTTGTAATTTTGCTGTCTACTCTAGAACCTCCGCACAGATATTGTCATGGATGTTGGCTCCAGTCTAAACCCTGCCATTGATATTGGACAGGTGAGGCTCAGTGGGACCAGGGTGGTGACAGACAGGCTAACTGTGCTCTCCATCCATCCTGCAGGTGGAAGGGGCATTTGTCCAGGGCCTTGGCCTCTTCACCCTAGAGGAGCTACACTATTCCCCCGAGGGGAGCCTGCACACCCGTGGCCCTAGCACCTACAAGATCCCGGCATTTGGCAGCATCCCCATTGAGTTCAGGGTGTCCCTGCTCCGCGACTGCCCCAACAAGAAGGCCATCTATGCATCGAAGGTACCATTGCTCTGGCTCTGTGCTGTCTCTTCGAGCCCCTGCCCTGTGCCCTGTCTGTGTTCAGGCTGTTGGAGAGCCGCCCCTCTTCCTGGCTGCTTCTATCTTCTTTGCCATCAAAGATGCCATCCGTGCAGCTCGAGCTCAGCACACAGGTAATAACGTGAAGGAACTCTTCCGGCTAGACAGCCCTGCCACCCCGGAGAAGATCCGCAATGCCTGCGTGGACAAGTTCACCACCCTGGTATGATGCCCCTCAAGCATCCACTCAGTCCACTGGCAATGAGAACACTATCATTCCTTCCTAGTGTGTCACTGGTGTCCCAGAAAACTGCAAACCCTGGTCTGTGAGGGTCTAAAGAGAGAGTCCTCAGCAGAGTCTTCTTGTGCTGCCTTTGGGCTTCCATGGAGCAGGAGGAACATACCACAGAACATGGATCTATTAAAGTCACAGAATGACAGACCTGTGATTTGTCAAGATGGGATTTGGAAGACAAGTGAATGCAATGGAAGATTTTGATCAAAAATGTAATTTGTAAACACAATGATAAGCAAATTCAAAACTGTTATGCCTAAATGGTGAATATGCAATTAGGATCATTTTCTGTCTGTTTTAATCATGTATCTGGAATAGGGTCGGGAAGGGTTTGTGCTATTCCCCACTTACTGGACAGCCTGTATAACCTCAAGTTCTGATGGTGTCTGTCCTTTGAAGAGGATTCCCACAAACCTCTAGAAGCTTAAACCGAAGTTACTTTAAATCGTGTGCCTTCCTGTGAAAGCCTGGCCTTCAAACCAATGAACAGCAAAGCATAACCTTGAATCTATACTCAAATTTTGCAATGAGGCAGTGGGGTAAGGTTAAATCCTCTAACCATCTTTGAATCATTGGAAAGAATAAAGAATGAAACAAATTCAAGGTTAATTGGATCTGATTTTGTGAAGCTGCATAAAGCAAGATTACTCTATAATACAAAAATCCAACCAACTCAATTATTGAGCACGTACAATGTTCTAGATTTCTTTCCCTTCCTCTTTGAAGAGAATATTTGTATTCCAAATACTCTTTGAGTATTTACAAAAAAGATTATGTTTAATCTTTACATTTGAAGCCAAAGTAATTTCCACCTAGAAATGATGCTATCAGTCCTGGCATGGTGGCTCACCCCTATAATCCCAGCACTTTGGGAGGCTAAGGCAGGAGAATTGCTTGAGCCCAGCAGTTTGAGACCAGCCTGGGCAACATAGAGAGCTCCTGTCTTTAAAAAAAATTTTTTTAATTAGTTGGTCTTGATAGTGCATGCCTGTAGTCCCAACTACTTGAAAGGCTGAGGTGGAGAGATCATTTGAGCTCAGGAGGTTGAGGCTGCAGTGAGCTATGATTGCGCCACTGCACTCCTGCCTGAGCGACTGAGCAAGATCTTGTCTCTGAAGAAAAAAAAAGAAATAAAAATGCTGCTATCAAAATCAAGCCCAACCAGAGGTAGAAGAGCCAAGAAGCCTGGGTTCTCATCCTAGCTCTGTCTCTTCTGTCTCTATCTTTGTGATCTTGGACTGTCAATTCCCCTTCCTGTGATCCATTTTACTGCAAACATAAGGGTTGCAGTAAAGGGTTGTCTCACGTCTTCTGCTTTAAAAGCCTATAAATATATGACCTGAAAACTCCAGTTACATAAAGGATCTGCAGCTATCTAAGGCTTGGTTTTCTTACTGTCATATGATACCTGGGTCTAATGAACTCTGCTGAGATCACCTCAAGTTTCTGCGGTTGGTAAAGAGAACAAGGGAAGAACAAACATCCCTTTTATTGCTCCAAATGGTGATTTAATCCCTACATGGTGCTGGGTGGACAATGTGTCACTGTCACATGCCTTCACTGTATAAATCCAACCTTCTGCCAGAGAGAATCTGTGGTTCTGGCCATGGAGGGAGGATAGTGGAAATGATATAGTTGGACTGGTGCTTGATGTCACTAATAAATGAAACTGTCAGCTGGTTGGCGTGTGAAAAATGCTTATTAATTATCAT